AATGCTGCATTTTATGCAGCCTTATACAACCCCTAAAATTTGGTAGCTGGAGTCCTCTAGTTATTTATTATAGGCTATTTGCTATGCTTTTTTTATTTTTCTTGAGGCAGAGTCTCGCTCTGTTGCCCAGGCTGGAGTGCAGTGGCACGATCTCGGCTCACTGCAACTTCCGCCTCCCAGGTTCAAGGGATTCCGTGCCTCAGCCTCTTGAATAGCTGGCATTACAAGTGCCTGCTACCAGGCATGGCTAATTTTTGTATTTTTAGCAGAGACATGGTTTCACTATATTGGCCAGGCTGGTCTCAAACTCCTGACCTCGGTTGATCACTCACCTCGGCTTCCAAAGTGCTGGGGAAATTGATTTTCTATAGCATTATGTTACTGGATATTTCTGTAAAATTTAAAATGAGGGAGGCAGAGAGACAGAGAGAGAGCAAACCATGAGTTGGAACTCTGGAATCTTGGGACATGAGACAAATTCTAGATAAATCTACAAAAATCCAGAATTTACATGTTGTGATTTTTGCTGATAAAGTACAATTCTAAGATTGTAAATAATTGCATAATCCTTCCCTGGGAGTTTAAATCATTTGAACTGGTTCTGCTGTAATACTAGAAATACAATCATGAAAAATTCTAATGGTTTATTAGTCACAATTGCTCTGAAAACCTTAATAATACCTATTAGATATTTTGCATATTACACAGGAAGAAGAGTTTGAATCTCAGATAAAAGCAATAAAAATACATGAAAAGTCTTTCATGTTAGCACAGATTTTAGGCATCTCGTGTTCGGGAGGTTGGATCTGAGACGTGTTTTGAGTTGGTCATAGTGAAGGACGCGAGGTGTCAATTCTAGTGAGAGCAATTTCCAGGAAGCCATGCTCCGCTCTTGAGCGAGCACCCACTGGGCCTCATGCAAGGTAGAAAGAGCCTGCGTACGTCACCCTCCCATGATGTGGTCAACATGTAAACTGCATGGGCAGGGCGCCAAATAACATCCTGTGCGCTGCTGAGCTGAGCTGGGGCGCAGCCGCCTGTCTGCACCGGCAGCACCATGTTGCTCATGGTCGTCAGCATGGCGTGTGTTGGTGAGTCCTGGAAGGGAATCGAGGGAGGGAGTGATGGATGGTCCATCAGGATCTTTCTTTCTAGGGTTCTTCTTGGTCCAGAGGGCCGGTCCACACATGGGTGAGTCCTTCCCCAAACCTTAGGGTGTCATCCCTCTCTAAGGCAGTGCCTCCTTCTCCCCCAGGTGGTCAGGACAAGCCCTTCCTGTCTGCCTGGCCCAGCGCTGTGGTGCCTCGAGGAGGACACGTGACTCTTCGGTGTCACTATCGTCATAGGTTTAACAATTTCATGCTATACAAAGAAGACAGAATCCACGTTCCCATCTTCCATGGCAGAATATTCCAGGAGGGCTTCAACATGAGCCCTGTGACCACAGCACATGCAGGGAACTACACATGTCGGGGTTCACACCCACACTCCCCCACTGGGTGGTCGGCACCCAGCAACCCCATGGTGATCATGGTCACAGGTCAGAGGCTTTCCGTCTGGGCTTCTCACTGTATGCCTTCTAAACTCACAACTTCTCTTTCTAGGAAACCACAGAAAACCTTCCCTCCTGGCCCACCCAGGTCCCCTGGTGAAATCAGGAGAGAGAGTCATCCTGCAATGTTGGTCAGATATCATGTTTGAGCACTTCTTTCTGCACAAAGAGGGGATCTCTAAGGACCCCTCACGCCTCGTTGGACAGATCCATGATGGGGTCTCCAAGGCCAATTTCTCCATCGGTTCCATGATGCGTGCCCTTGCAGGGACCTACAGATGCTACGGTTCTGTTACTCACACCCCCTATCAGTTGTCAGCTCCCAGTGATCCCCTGGACATCGTGGTCACAGGTGAGAGTGTCTAGACATTGTTCTCATTGTCACT